TTGAGACGAGGAGTTCGGTGATGCAGTGAGCCGAGACTGCGCCACTGCACTCCAGCTTGGGCAATATAGAGCGAAACTCAGCATCAAAAAAAAAAGAACATCTTTCTATTCTGAATTTTCCCAATTTTCTACAATTAAAAACGCTTTAAAGATCTCTATAAAGTCAGTCAAGGGAATTTCTATCTAAGCACTTACCAGCAATTTGAGCTCCTTCTCTTTTGGTCTAGGTGGCTCTAAAATAACAATAAAGGCTACAGTGATTGAAATTCACCAGACTTGAAATAGACTGCAGCCTTCTTCCTTCCCACCTTCTTAGAATCTTTGTCCTATTCATCTTCCTTACGCTTCCCCGGGTTCTCTTACTTCTGGATTCTAACAGTGAGTTGTGAGAAGCAACGCGGAAAACGGAATGGAGACTCCAGCTTGTTTTAAACGAGCTGTATTACCCCGCACAGTGCAGGAGAAAAGATAATTGGCTCAGGTCTCGGCTCTGCCATCTACCACCTGTGGAGCCTTAGATAAGTCAGTTCTTATCTCTGTCACTCAACGGTCTCGGTCTTGTCATCTTTTACATGGAATGTCATGAAATATACAGTACATTGCAGGAACTGCCTCAGGTAAAGACTTCTAGGGTTCAGTAGGTCTCAGTCGATCCCTCTGAGAAAGGCCGCACCCTAAATGCACAGACTCTGACTCTAAGGGGATGGGGTCGGGGAATCTGCATTTTAGTAGCTTCTCAGGTGATTCAGATGCTCAGTCAGGATTGAGAAACCAGGACTCTTCCCAGCCCTCCTGTTCTCTGATCCACTTCTCTGCTTCCTCCACGTCCTAACGATTCTCCAGTTCCCGCACAGCAGGAGCGGAGGGAAGAGGGGAGAGAAGGCACCGCTAAGGACCGCTGGCCCCGCCAGGCGGCCGACCTCCCCATTCCAGGGGCGCCAGCCGGCGGATTACATAACGGGCCTCGGGGCGCGTTCTCGCGAGGTTTCCACCGCCCCCTCCTCGCTCCACGTCAGAGGGAACCGGGCGGAGCGGCCAACATGGCGGAACGCAGGAGACACAAGAAGCGGATCCAGGTAGCAAAGCCGAGCTCTGGGCAGGGGGCTTCGGCGCGCTGGATAGTGGAAGGGGCGGGGAAAGCCCCCTAAAAGGGCGAGCGAAAGCAAGGGCGAGGTGGGGTGGGGTGGGGTGGGGTTCCGCCGCGAGGCAGCTGGCTGCAGGCTGCGCGTTGTGAGGGGCCTGAGGGGGGGCGGTGTTGGCGACGGCGGAGACAGAGACGGAGGTGGTGGTGGAGCAGCAGGGGAAGGAAGGAGGCGCCGCGCTCAGAATCCGGCTGCGGAGGCGCGGCTGTGGGCCTGGAGTTCCTGTGGTCGCGCTGTCCCGGGCCTGAGCTGGAAGGTCAGCCTCCCCTGGGGCGCAGACGCTGACCCTTCCCGGGGCTCCTCCCCTCCCTTCACCCCATCCTCTGGCCTTAGCTGGCCTGAAATTAAGGCCACGGTAATAGGGGTAGCAGGAGGCGGCGGACTGACCTAAAGCAGCTGGTTCTTTGTGCGCATAGACCGTAAGGGGGAATGATCTGGACTTGGTCAGCTGCCTCGGGGCCTAGGCAGGGATCTGCTCATCCAGATGTTCAGTTGCGTTGCCCTTCTTTCCCTTCAATATTATTAACTTAATAGTCCACTTGAAGCTTGCCGGCTTTTTTCCGGGCGACGTGGTGTAAACAACCACAACCTCGTTGGTGCTGCAACGAGCTGGTGGAGCCCAGAAACCTTTCACATGCCAGTGTGTCATCCTCGTAGTAACGTACATAACATCTCCCCCTAATTCCACATGCGTGTCATTTGTGCATTTCTTCCTTGCGATTTTCCCTGGTTCTTGTTCTTTGCCAAGAGGATTAATTATGTAGAACATCTTGGACTCAGGATATTTATTAGTCGTCTCATCAGCTGATGTGCTGAGAAACCTTCATAAGCCCTCAAATTGATCACATGTAGTAAATTGTTACTATAATCATAAATTGTTACATTCATCATTGCCTTTCTGTTCCTTACTATTTCATTGCTTAGAATGATTTTTTCTTTCTTCCATTTTATCCCTTCTTTTTTTTTTTAAGTTTATCGATTTATTGGCGTACAATACAGATGTTTTGAGCTATGCAAGTTAAAATTCTTCTGTAAACTTTTTAAGTGCTGTGAAAAAGACACACATGATCAGTAAATTTGGAATTTTGGAATTTGGCAGAAATAAAGTAGTTCCGAACAGGGTGCAGAAGGGAATTAGAAAGAGGCAGATTTCGAGTTCAGACAGATAAGACTAGGTCTTAAGATCAGTAGAAGTTTCTAATTATACTGTTCTTAATCTTTCAAGAGTTAGTGTTATTCCTCTGACGTGGGTATACAGTATTTTATTAGATTGTATATTGAAATTGTCTGTCAGATTTGTACTTACAGAACTCCTTAGATTTACACTTGACAGTACAATTTTATGCCCTTCAATACACATTGTTTTACAATTCCAGTTGCTCTTTAATATTGTTGTAAGGGCTATATAATTCACCTTTTGAATAGCTGCTCTTATTTAGTTGTGATCTTATATTAAACAGAGGCTGTGGAGTAATGTGACAGTGGCAGAGAGCTAAAACTTGAGCCAAACTGCCTGTTTGTACCCCACCTCCACCAATTATTGGCTGAGTAACTTTGAGCAAGTTAATTTTTACCTCCCTGTCTGCATCGGTAAGAAAACATATTTACCTCAAAAAAAAAAAAAGCAAGAAAAAAGAAAAACTTTAAGATTGCTGTGAAAATAATAGGTGAGTCAACTTATTTATTAAAAGTTATTAAAAGTAGCTAATTTGCTTTTTCTTTGTAATTCAGTATAATTTCAGATTCTCGTGTCCCATCGAAGTTTCTAGCAAGAGGACTGTTGTCACATTTCCTTCTTGGACTCATTACTGGTCACTGAAAACCAGAAGTGAGCTACATGTACTCATACAGTAACTACATGATTATACTAAATTAATATTCATATGTTGCAGGAAGTTGGTGAACCATCTAAAGAAGAGAAGGCTGTGGCCAAGTATCTTCGATTCAACTGTCCAACAAAGTCCACCAATATGATGGGTCACCGGGTTGATTATTTTATTGGTAGGATTATATCAGTAAAATCGTATTAGTGTGCTAAATTTAAAATAATGAATTTCTTCTTTAGCTTCAAAAGCAGTGGACTGTCTTTTGGATTCAAAGTGGGCAAAGGCCAAGAAAGGAGAGGAAGCTTTATTTACAACCAGGGAGTCTGTGGTTGACTACTGCAACAGGTACTGTTTATTTCTTAGTGAAGAATAACATAGGAGTGTAATGCCATACCTGTTTTTCCCAAAGGCTTTTAAAGAAGCAGTTTTTTCACCGAGCCCTAAAAGTAATGAAAATGAAATATGATAAAGACATAAAGAAAGAAAAAGATAAAGGAAAAGCTGAAAGTGGAAAAGAAGAAGATAAAAAGAGCAAGAAAGAAAATATAAAGGATGAGAAGACAAAAAAAGAAAAAGAGAAAAAAAAAGATGGTGAAAAGGAAGAATCCAAAAAGGTGAGTTAATCTAAAATTAAGTAAAAATTTAATTATTTCTTCTGTCCAACTTGTGTTTTCATAGGAGGAAACTCCAGGAACTCCTAAAAAGAAGGAAACTAAGAAAAAATTCAAACTTGAGCCACATGATGATCAGGTTTTTCTGGATGGAAATGAGGTGAGAGTAAGCCTATAACTAGAAGTTCAGTTTTTTAAGCACCGAGGTTTCTTGATTCTTCTAGGTGTATGTATGGATCTATGACCCAGTTCACTTTAAAACATTTGTCATGGGATTAATTCTTGGTAAGTAGTGAGATGTTAATAGCTATAAAGTGTAAAATTTAACTTTTGTCATTTCTTGTTCCAGTGATTGCAGTAATAGCGGCCACCCTCTTCCCCCTTTGGCCAGCAGAAATGAGAGTAGGTGTTTATTACCTCAGTGTGGGTGCAGGCTGTTTTGTAGCCAGTATTCTTCTCCTTGCTGTTGGTAAGTATTGTTATTATAAAATTGACCTCAAGTTACTCAATTAGAGAAATTTTTCTCCCCACAGCTCGATGCATTCTATTTCTCATCATTTGGCTCATAACTGGAGGAAGGCACCACTTTTGGTTCTTGCCAAATCTGACTGCTGATGTGGGCTTCATTGACTCCTTCAGGCCTCTGTACACACATGAATACAAAGGACCAAAAGCAGACTTAAAGAAAGATGAGAAGTCTGAAACCAAAAAGCAACAGAAGTCCGACAGTGAGGAAAAGTCAGACAGTGAGAAAAAGGAAGATGAGGAGGGGAAAGTAGGACCAGGAAATCATGGAACAGAAGGCTCGGGGGGAGAACGGCATTCAGACACGGACAGTGACAGGAGGGAAGATGATCGATCCCAGCACAGTAGTGGAAATGGAAATGATTTTGAAATGATAACAAAAGAGGAACTGGAACAGCAAACAGATGGGGATTGTGAAGAGGATGAGGAAGAGGAAAATGATGGAGAAACACCTAAATCTTCACATGAAAAATCATAATCTGACTAATTTTGGGACTGAATGAATAAGTACAAGAGGTTGGATTTTCTATGTTGGCTGATTACCATATTGAACACATGGCATTTGTAGCATTCTTTAAATCTATCTACTGAAATGTATTTGACATTCAAGCAGTTATATTCGGTCCTTCATTTTATAGAATATTGGCACTATTATTGGTACAGTTTAAAGCCATTAATATGTTTTATCCATTTGATAATTTTACAGTAAGTAGGTCTCATTCATTTTGACAGTTATCAAAGATGTACTTTCCACAGTTAAATTTACATTAATGGCAATTTTTGATAGTTTTATGGCTTTTTACTGTTAGACTAATCAAAAATAACTTTAAAAGGAACAAAGAAACTCCAACATTTCACATTATGCATAGTTATGTAGCCATTTCACAGTTTCTTTAAGATGTGTAAACTCATTGTCCTTGATAGTTTTTATTTTTCATTATAAAATTATACCAGGAGATTTCTTTTAAGATTCTGAGTTAGCAGAGTTCAAAACTATTTTGTGGAAACAAGCCAACTAGTAACAATGCAGCAACACTTCTGGTTTAGCTAAATTATTTTTCCAATGTAGGAAATCCACACTGATTTGTACGTCTGACTGAGAGAAAGATGGTCGTCTCCAGCAGAGAAAGTGAACAGCATTTGTTGGAAGGTGATGGCTCTCCCTCCTCCCTCCCCATTTCATTGGCGTAACGTAAAGTGTATTCTGTACATAATTTACAAATAAAACATTTTATTTTAATTGTTACTTATTATTTAGATATTTCTCAACACTTAAATTCATAAAATTAAGACCATGTAAGGGTATGTTTTTAGAGAAATGGAAGTTTGAGTAACCCACAGAACATCTGTGATCTTTCTACAGCAGCTTCAGTTTTGTGCCAACATTCCATGTATTTTGAATATGAGCAAAAACTGATCTTAAGAGCAGACTTAAAGTAGCTTTGTACGCCTTAATGTTCATTTTGATTTATTTTAAATCTTTACATTCAGAAATGAGATACTGTATTATCAGACCAGGAGGCATTGCTGTGAAAGATAATTTCCTATTCTAAAATATCAAATTTAAAATAAAGATAATGAAAGAAAACATAAGAGAACTATTGGACTCTAATTGCTTTGAACTAGTTTTGCAGTTTGACTTTACGTCTTATACATCTTAGTTACAAGTCTTTGGAAACTCTTGTTTACTTATGAGCATAATCATTCCTTGGAGTTATACTAACTAATAATGAATATTAAATGATTTTTCTTCAGTCACAGTGAGAGCATCTTGCTTTGTGGTTGAAATAGGTAGTGTATGTCAGTCTTTGCTTTAGGCTGTTTCTCATCTAAGTGTTTGAATTAAAGATGTTAAATTTTTCTAATTGTGAAAAATATGTTTTCTGTATCGACACATTTTATTAAACTTGGCTTGATTGCTTCTTTATAGTAGTCCCTGTAAGTGGACATAAATGTGGCTATTTGATGTTAATGCAACTATGTCAAGGCTGCAATCACTTTAATAGTTTCTTTTTAGCAAATAAATGTTCATTGATGAAGTGCCTGGGTATTTTCCCGTCCCATTTGCAGAGCTCTACTACTTCATTTCCACAGTAAGCATATATATAATGATCACTTCTGAGTTTATCACCAGTAACATTGATACCTATTTTGGGGTATAAACATGGTGTTTTTCAGAAATAAAAATTATTTCATTAACCTTTACTATTACTGTGATAATACCCAGGCACTCAATATTCATCCTGAAATTTTTTATAATATATGTAATTTGTCTAGTCTTAAAGACATTTGGAGCATGGCCAACAGGAAGGTCAGCTTCTTACTGATGTGTGTGGATTCTTACAGAATGTTAGTACAAATTTTTATAAATATTTGGTGATCCCTGGGGGGAAATATCATTCTTACTATGGTTAGAAAGTGAATTAGAAATTTCAGCTCAGTTTCTATTTTACTATTCAAGTTGTGTACTTTAAACAAATATAAAAATCAAAAGGCTGCCTCTATTACAATCCTCAGTGGAATAGATGGCTATCTTTCTTGGCTAACATTAAATATTCTTGTACCAGAGCATGGAAAATCGTTTATAATTGTTAATAGAATGGCGATTTTTTTTTAAGAACTTCAGATTTGCTATGCTGCTGTAAGTAGAAAGCATGAAGCTTTTTGATCATGTAGGGCTTATTGTAGAGGGTATCAATTGGCCTAACTAAGCAGGATTGAATTTACCAGAGGCTAAGTTCAGATAGTAAGAATAATGCATATGTGATTGTTCTTAAAGTCAATGTATTAAATAAGGTATTTTTCCTTTTCCCTCTTACTGGATTTTTCAATTTTCAAACCATATGGCCTAGGTAACTTTAATTGAAATAATATAGATTTAGTTGAATACTATTCAGGAAGTAATAAATTTTAATATATCACATTGAAATTATGCAGTGGTGATGAATTTTGGTGTTTCCCCCCTCTTTCTGGTTTTACATCATGAGGATCAGTTAGCTGCTGACAAGAAAAGTCATCTTGTGTCTTTTGTAAATTGAATTTTTTTTTTAAATCTATTAGGAACTGGAAAACAGCAAGTATGGTTGATTCTCATTATTCAAGGTAGTTACGTTCTATAAAGTCACTGCGAACACTGAATTAGCAAATATAGAACCTAGGGGAAATACAAGGCTAGATTTCTGCAAGCCACTGGTCACATTTTCATCAAGCAGTCAACATGTAAATTTCTGTTGTAAAGACACCTTATTTAATATAATCGATTCATTAACATTGAAGTCATGACCAACAACACTGTAACTCATGCCTGAATGAAGCTTATCTGACACATAAGCTTCATAAGGCACACAACAGCCTTTTTACCCTTAGGAACAGCTTTTTGCCCTTAGCACTATGCTTGGGGGCCATTTTAAACAGTGAAATCAAAAAAAGAACAGAAATGCAAAAACCATGGCATTAGCGTAAAAAGGACACGTTTATAGTATGAAAGCTGGAACATGGCCTTGTTCAACCTCAGCTCAGAATATGTGTACAGCAAGTTTTTTGCTGTACCACAAAATTTTAGGTTAGGCAAATTCACAAATACGGAATCCATGAATAACGAGGATCAACTGTACTTAACTATATTTTAAAGCTGTGACATTTATCTACCTGGTTTATGGAATAGAATTTATTGCTGAATCATGCTCCAGTATTTGAGTGATGTTTTAAATATCCTATGTCTGAAAATAATTCCTCCTAATTGTGTGGTAATTTGCTTTTACTGTTTCCACAGTATTTCAGGTCTTTGCTCATTCACTCAGTAATACTGAGCACTTACCATGTACCAGAATTTTACTAGGCACAACCATGAATAAAAATACAATTCTCTTGCACCATTAAATAGTGTGTTAAGTGCTACGGCAGCAAATTGCTACATGTGCTGGATATCTCTTGTTTTCCCCTCCAGCTCCACTCTGCTCTTGCCCACAAAGCTGACCCGAATGGACCACAGCAGTGGGCTCCTATGCCTCCTGGCTTCTGAGTGGGTTTGGCCAAGGAGTGTCCTGGCCAGAGATCAGAGGATGGTAGGGTGCCTATTCTCGGCTCTTCTCCTGGGGTTGGGGGGCTGCCTTAGCAGCCAAAGGTCACTTCTCCCAAACTCCTTCCCTGCTTTCCAGGTTGCCAGTCCCTGCACTCTTCCTTTCTGGCCAAGGATGATGTCAGTTCTGCTGCTACTAGCCTGGAGTTGCAGAAGCTACTGTGCTTCCTCTTTGGGTAGCCTATACCTATACTTATCTCCTCATAATATCTTCATGTAAAGAACCATCTGTTTCTTATTGGAATCAAGACCAATACCAAGGAGAAATTCCTAGGGAACAAAAATTCCAATGAGGAATTGACCTCTTTGTCAGATCCTTATCACCAAACATTAGAAAAGATCTCATAACTTTATACAGCATGTTGTAAGCATTTTGATAACTAAAATCCTGTTCTAGTGAATGTCATGCAGATAACTACACAAGGAGATTAATTTAAATTTGCCTTCTTTGGCAAGCCCTTAAACCAATGGCTAAAGCAGTTAGTTGTGAGTTTCTGAGTAGGTCCCAATGCGTTTATTTCATTTGTCCAACCTAGCACAGAGATCCTTTGATACTTTAATTGCATGGCTTTTCCAATCAGACGAAATTTCAGTCTGAGAGAGGACATATTTTCTGAGGTTTATAGTTTTAGGATTGTCCAAAAGGCCTATGATCTCTTCTTAGCATGACAGAAAGAGGGAAAGATAAGTTAAATTTCAAGGGGGTCATATCATCACACTTTGGTCTTATTTCATTTTCAATGATTTCCTAGATCACTTTAACTTTTTTGTGTCATGGACTCCTCAGAATAATGGGTTTTTTTTGTTTGTTTGTTTGTTTGAGATGGAGTCTCACTCTGTCACCCAGGCTGGAGTGCAGTGGCGAAATCTCAGCTCACTGCAACCTCCGCCTCCTGAGGTTCAAGTGATCCTCCTGCCTCAGCCTCCCAAGTAGCTGGGATTACAGGCACATGCCACCACACCCAGCTAATTTTTGTATTTTTTAGTAGAGACAGGGTTTCACCGTGTTGGCGAGACTGATCTTGAACTCCTGACATCAGGTGATCCACCTGCCTCGGCCTCCCAAAGTGCTGGGATTACAGGCATGAGCCACCATGCCTGGCCAGAATAATGTTTTTAAATGCAGAAAAGGAAATGCATGGGGTTACAAGGGAAACGAATTACACTGAAGTGTAAGCTACCAAATAATTTATGATGTGGTAGTTATAGGTGTGCATTTAATAGCCAGATCTACGAGTGGATGTAATAACTGCTATGATGTTGAAGTAGCATAAAACATATATTAGATATCTGCAACAACTGTGATGTAACATGAAAATACCTGATTTCTGTTGACAAAGTTACTGCTAGTACAACTGTGGATTGTTGTCTGCACTCGTCATTGAAGGAAATACTAAATTTTAGTTTTAGGCTAGTGAAATTAAAGTTAATTTTTCCCATCCAAGTTCATGTATCTTCTGAATTCTATCCGTGAATCCCTTAGAGGTCTGTGAATTGTAGGTTAAGAACCCCTGCCCTAGCTAATCAGATCCACCAATGTTTCAAATAGGACTATAACTTATTCAAAGGCCAATGATACTTCGCATAATTCAATTTTAATATTATTCACATTTCATGTCACAAATTTAGTAAGTTACATGTGTTATGTGATGTTTTGTTTTGATAGATTATATCTTACTCCTAAATAAAAAGTCAAGATTTTTGTAGCAACTTCTATTTATTTTATGTATTTATTTATTTTG